GGGCGGTAACCAAGGATAACAGAGATGTAAAGCATGGTAAGTTTGGCTGGCCACAAGTATGCCTAGAGAATTAGTGCCAGCGGTCTCCTGTCGGCCACGGAGGCATTCAGGCCTCTCAAAATTCAGCTGCGCCCTGGATGGATTGTACTTCCGTCTCTATAGAAGACATCGGCTTCACTCTGGATTGATTGTGCAGGCTCCAGGAGAGGCTGTGGGTTCCAGGCTGCTGGAACGCAGGCTCCCAGGGAGTGGTTAGAGGCCTGGTCTGTATGTGCTGGTAGGCAGAAGTATAAATTACCTTGCATTACGTTCTGATTTTTCTGTAGGAATGGTGGGCATGTTATGGCCTCTTAGAGAAAAAGCAGTGCGTAGCCATTATAGATTTACAGGAAGAGAAAAGGTGCCAAGAAGATCAACACTTGTCCATACCCATACTAAAGATGAGTCATTCTGTGAATCCAACTCTCCCCAAGTTGACCTCGTCTCCCCAACTAGACTGAGATCTTCACCAGAAAACAAAACAAAACAAAACATAAAAGGTCTGTTTATTTTGTAGTTCCCAAAGTGCCTAATAGCTGGGTACCGTGAACACCTTCAGTAAAATTACCGACTTCCTGACTCCTCTCGGGTCACTGAAGTTACCTAGCTCAGTCGTCTTCTTGCATATTAAGGCGCTACAGAGAGGCGAACCCCTATCTTAGACTCAATACTTCCCTTTATTCCAAACTCCACTGCGTCTCTCCACCCTCAACCGCATGGGCAGAATTGTCACACAATTCAAAGGCAGGAGAATCCAGGACCCGACACAGAAAACTCCCGCCCACTCCCCCCCGTTTAGCAGCCCGCACACGCTCTGCATCCATCTCTGGGAAAGGTAAAAAGCGCTCACCGACTCTGGCCCTCCGGGAGACCCCGTAAATGCAGCCGTCCGCTCGCCGCCGTTATCCCAGGTAGGTACTTCCGGCGCGCGCAATGACGTTAGCGAAGCGCTCGCCTCTGGGCCCGCCTTCGGGGCCCGGATCTCAAACAGTCGGGAAGAAGCACCGTGGCTGCTATTATCTGCTCTCCGCGCCTGACCCCTCCCAGGACTCGTGATGCCAAGGCCGCTGCGAGCGGCTACGAAGAGTCGGGGTTGAGCCCCAGCTGAGCCGAGGGCTCGCACTCTTCTGGTCTCCCAGGCCCAACCCACCTGAAGGTAAACGCCTCCTCAGCTGCGGCCTTCTCTCCCTGATTGCTGATAAGTTTGTTTTCACTTTTAGAAATGAGTGGTGGATTGGCTCCAAGTAAGAGCACAGTGTATGTATCCAACTTGCCTTTTTCCCTGACAAACAATGACTTGTACCGGGTAAGTAAATCTTATCGAGTGACTGCTATTTGATAAATTGTAAATATTTGGTCTTTTGTTTCAGATATTTTCCAAGTATGGCAAAGTTGTAAAGTAAGTATTCACATTAAATTTTGTAACTTCATCCTCATTTTTAACTCTTTGTTTATGCTTTAAGGGTTACCATCATGAAAGATAAAGATACCAGGAAGAGTAAAGGGGTTGCATTTATTTTATTTTTGGATAAAGACTCTGCACAAAACTGTACCAGGGCAATAAACAACAAACAGGTAAGCTATTCATCTCCATCAAGGTTTTTAGCACATTCTACATTTACATTTTTCTCTTGTTTAGTTATTTGGTAGAGTGATAAAAGCAAGCATTGCTATTGACAATGGAAGAGCAGCTGAGTTCATCCGAAGGCGAAACTACTTTGATAAATCTAAGTGTTATGAATGTGGGGTAAGTAAACCTAAAACTTAATGGAACTTTCCTTTTTCCTTTCCTTTTTAATGGGAAACAAAAGGAAAGTGGACACTTAAGTTATGCCTGTCCGAAAAATATGCTCGGAGAACGTGAGCCTCCAAAGAAGAAAGAAAAAAAGAAAAAAAAGAAAGCTCCTGAACCAGAAGAAGAAATGTATGTATATTATTCTTACTAAATACATCATCGTTACATTCCAATTTGTTTTTCTTTATTTAAGTGAGGAAGTAGAAGAAAGTGAAGATGAAGGGGAGGATCCTGCTCTTGACAGCCTCAGTCAGGCCATAGCATTCCAGGTATTAAATTGTTCTTTTAAAAGGCATCATACTTATTGGTTTTGTTTTGTTTTTTGAATCACAGCAAGCCAAAATTGAAGAAGAACAAAAAAAATGGAAACCCAGTTCAGGAGTCCCCTCAACATCAGATGATTCAAGACGCCCAAGGATAAAGAAAAGCACATATTTCAGTGATGAGGAAGAACTTAGTGATTAAAATCTTGCCCCAGCACAGTAATAAAAATCAAGATTTGTTAGTAACAATCTTGAAGAGCTAATTTTAATAAAAATAAGAAAAATTAATACTATCATGTTAATACTATTATTGTCATCCCAAGAAAAAAGATATTTTAAAAATTTATTTGAAAAGTTCATTATAAGGGCTTTATTCATGCCTGATTTGTTTACATGAGGACTTCTGAAATTAATCCTTAAAACAAACTTCCTGAAGACCGAAAAGTTGAATGATTTATTGTTACTTATATTAATAAACTTTTCAAGAGAATTTTGTCTTTAAATATGGGTGTTTTGTCATCATATTTCTTGTAGCTTTATCCCAATCTGGATAAATTGTAAATACCTATAAAATAAATTATAAATACCTATAAAATATAAAGTAACATAGCTCTAAAAGGCTTAAAATCAAACACAGGTGTTATTTGTCTGCCCTACCCATAGCACCAAATTCCATTCCCTAGAAGAAACTACTTACATGTGCACACATGTAGCTAAATAAAGTACATATATTTCAGTCACTTAATAAAAGAATAAAGGAGAATTATTCAATCTCTTATACTTCTCCTACCTTCCTCAATATTCCCAATGTGGCTGTATTAAAAATTTGGGGGAATCCATATATATCTTTTTTAATAACCAAGTAAATACTTTTCATTTCTGAGCCAAGGAATATGCTATGATTACGTTTTTTCCTAGAGTTAATAATTGTCTATTTTTTTTCCATGTATTGTCTTTGTATTTATGACTAAATCTTCCCATTCTGTCTGCAGGTGGGTATATGGTAATGGGATTAGAGAGCCTTTAATTTTCTGCTTTGTATATTTCTATATTGTTTAACTTTGTAAGAATGCCCATTACTTTTTTAACTAGTAAAAGCAATAGAAATAAGTTAATACTATCATAGTAATATTATTATTGTCATCCCAAGAAAAAATATATTAAAAAGATATTTGAAATTTCATTATAAAATCTTGTGTTTCCACTTTGAAAACT